CGAAACACTCTCGTTTAATTAAAAAAAAAAGTCACGGTGATTTGCATGCCACTCCAATTAAAAAGAAATGCTTTTATATAAAAACTCGTTTTAAAATTATTCACCACTTAGCTTTTCCACCCCTTCAATTTTCAAGTAAAAAAGACGCTCCAGGAAGATGGCACCGTTATAATTATCAGCACTTTCGACAAGGGAAGTGCAGCTCAAACGTTATACCTCAATGCTGGTCTCCTACATCTCCCTCTTAGGCACAATCACACACAATCCCGCACCCAGTTTCACATTCACTCAACAATCCCAAACATCAGGTCAAACTTTGAGGACAAACTCGGTCACACTCGCTCAAACCCGCCTCAGAGGCCCCCATCTCCGCCCCGCACGTAGGCCAGAAGCTCTTACACCCACTCCCTGCCCTCGCGCCGCGCCCCTAAAGATCAGGAATCCTCCCCTTTAACCTCCCCGGTCCGACCGACCCGAGACGCCCAGATCCCACCTCCTACTTTCGCGCCACGTGGACCCAGGGGCCGTACTGACCCGCGGACAAAGACCAAAATGTCCACTCGGTGCGCTGCGCTTGCGCACTCGGAGAGCGAGGAAGCACTCCCAGAAGTCTCCGCGACGCGGCCCGCCTCGGTCACCGCGGCCAGGCCCAGGCTGGTACTGAATTACCTTCTATTACCAGCAACGTCGCTTCTCAGGCCTTGGACTACATTTCCCTTGAGGCTTTACTGGTCGACTCTCTGTCTCCTCCCCTCCCCCCGCGAACTTGGCCGCCTCCTTCTGTGACGATGGAGCTCTTGAGGTAAGTAGTCCTTTAGCGTCAGATGACTTCAAGCTTGCTGGAAGGTCTGGAGTGGCGACGCCCTCTCCGAAGACTCGTGGGCGCAAAAATGTCAAAACGAGCCAGGCCCCGACTCAGAGATAAGAGAACGCCATTCTGTCCGTGGCCGATCTAGCTCTGGACTACAATTCCCAGAGCCCACAGCGGCCTGACGTTACGTCGTTCTTGACGTCGTGGCGAGCTAGTTAGCTCCGCAAGGACCCGGACGCGACCAGGGGAGGCAGAAGGTGAGGGGTCTGGGAGTCCTGGGCGGGGCCGGGGCGTGTCCGGAGCCTCGAATCTGTGCGCGCAGGCGGGAGCTGGCTGCGGATGCGCCGTTCTGAATGTGTCTTTGTGGCTGTGTGGCTGGGTGTGGGTGTCTGCAACTGTGCACGTGTAACCGCCTGTCTCCAGGGTGTCTGGTGGTTTTTGTGTAACCATGTGTGATAGAGAGTATCGGGGTGCAGGGTCCTTGTGACCGGGGGTGATACTGCGTGTGTCCCCGTTGTATATGTGGCCTGTTCGCCCTGTTCCTGGGGTGTGAGTACAGTTGTGACTGTGTGACCACTGCGGGTGTGCGGTTGTGATTCATGTCTCCAAGGTGTGTGCGTGGTTTTGGTTGTGTGACACTGTGGCCGTGTGCAATTGCCTGTGCCTGTGACTGTGTGGTGACGCCGCTTGTGTATTCCTGTATCCCTTGGTGTGTGTGTTTGTGTGTATGTGTGTGGTGCTGTGTATGCGGGAGTGGGGTGCCACTGCTTGTGTGGGTTGCTTGTGTGAGTGTGACTGTGTGTATGTCCACAGTGAAAGTTCAGTTGTGACTGGGTGCCGTAAAGTACCAGTGATGGCGTGTGTCCCCTGAGTGGGTGTGTGACTGTGACTATATGAGGCATTTGTGGGTGTTGGTGTGTGGGGCTTGTGACTATACGGGAGTAACTGTATCACAGTGGAGAGTAGATTGTGTGACTGGGTGTGTCTTAGCGGGTGTGTGATTGTGACTGGAAAGATATTGTGACTGGAAAGGTATAGAGGTGTCTGTGATTGTGTCCTGTGTCTCAGGAGTGGATGTAGGGCCGGGTGTGGTGGCTCACATCAGCCCTTTGGGAGGCCGAGGTGGGAGGATCACTTGAGCCCAGGAGTTCGAGACCAGCCTGGCCTGTACAAAAAAAAAAAAAAAAAATTAATGGCTGGCACGGTGGCTCACACCTGTAATCCCAGCACTTTGGGAGGCCGAGGCGGGTGGATCACCTGAGGTCAGGAGTTCTAGACCAGCCTGGCCAACACGATAAAACCCTGTCTCTACTAAAAATACAAAAATTAGCTGGGCGTGGTGGCAGGTGCCTGTAATCCCAGCTGCTCAGGGGGCTGAGGCAGGAGAATCGCTTGAACCCAGGAGGCAGAGGTTGCAGTGAGCCGAGATCGCGCCATCGCACTCCAGCCTGGGGGACAAGAGCGAGACTTCGTCTCAAAAACAAACAAACAAAAAATTAAAAATTATCTGAGTGTGGTGGCCCACACCTGTGGTCCCAGCTACCCGGGAAGCTGAGGTGGGAGGATCTCGAGCTTGAGAGGTCAAGGCTGCAGTGAGCCGTGTTTGAACCACTGCATTCCAGTCTAGGTGACAGAGCGAGACCCTGTCTCAAAAAAATAAAAGAGTGGATGTGTGGTTATGTTTGTGTGACACTGACTGTATGTGCAGCACCAAGTGTGCCAGTGACTCTAGTGCTTGACCCATGCAGAACCTTTGAAGTTAGGACAGATTCTGGCCCTGGACAGGAGTGACCTCAGCCTTCTGAGTGACACTGGATTTAGGCAGATGCCTGGTGTTCTGTGACCACACTTCCCTATATGGTAGGTAAGGAGGATGGTGGTTCAAAAATGACTTACCCCATCTCCCCCCATTTTGCTTTTTCAGGACTCTGCACTTGTCCAAGAGAAGAATCCAGAGAAATCAGAGCAGGTCAAATAGTTCTAAAAGCCATGGCCCAGGTATGTTGAAATTCCTTCTATCCTTAGAATGAATGTACACTAATGCGTGGGTTTATTGTTTCAGGGACTGGTGACATTCAGGGACGTGGCCATAGAGTTCTCTCTGGAAGAATGGAAGTGCCTGGAACCTGCTCAGAGGGACTTGTACAGGGAGGTGACTCTGGAGAACTTTGGTCACTTGGCCTCACTAGGTAAGGAGATTGTATCACACGGGCCAGACGGATGATCACACCCCATTTCTTTTCCTGTAAACAGGACTCTCCATTTCTAAGCCTGATGTCGTCTCCTTATTGGAGCAAGGGAAAGAGCCCTGGATGATTGCAAATGATGTGACAGGACCATGGTGCCCAGGTAAGCGAGGGCCGATTTCGACAGGGGAAGGTCAGCTTGTATTTATCTTTTTCTTATTTTTCAGACTTGGAGTCCAGGTGTGAGAAATTTCTACAAAAAGACATTTTTGAAATCGGGGCATTCAACTGGGAGATAATGGAAAGCCTTAAATGCAGTGACCTGGAGGGCTCCGATTTTAGAGCTGACTGGGAATGCGAAGGCCAGTTTGAGAGACAAGTCAATGAAGAGTGCTATTTTAAGCAAGTGAACGTCACCTATGGACATATGCCCGTGTTCCAGCATCACACGTCTCACACTGTACGTCAGAGCAGGGAGACTGGTGAGAAACTGATGGAATGTCATGAATGTGGGAAAGCATTTAGCCGTGGCTCACACCTTATTCAACATCAGAAAATTCACACTGGTGAAAAACCCTTTGGATGTAAGGAATGTGGGAAGGCCTTCAGCCGTGCCTCACACCTTGTTCAGCATCAGAGAATTCACACGGGTGAGAAACCTTATGACTGTAAGGACTGTGGGAAGGCCTTTGGTCGTACATCAGAACTTATTCTACATCAGAGACTTCATACTGGTGTCAAACCTTATGAATGTAAAGAATGTGGGAAGACCTTTAGGCAGCATTCACAGCTGATTCTGCATCAAAGAACTCACACAGGCGAGAAACCCTACGTATGTAAAGACTGTGGCAAGGCTTTCATTCGTGGCTCCCAACTCACTGTGCATCGGAGAATCCACACAGGGGCCAGACCCTATGAGTGTAAAGAATGCGGGAAAGCCTTTAGACAGCACTCACAGCTGACTGTACACCAGCGAATCCACACTGGTGAGAAACCCTACGAGTGTAAGGAATGCGGAAAGGGCTTTATTCACAGCTCAGAAGTTACTCGACATCAAAGAATTCATTCTGGGGAGAAACCCTATGAGTGTAAGGAATGTGGGAAGGCCTTCAGACAGCACGCACAGCTCACACGACATCAGAGAGTCCATACTGGCGACAGACCCTATGAATGTAAGGACTGCGGGAAGGCATTTAGTCGTAGCTCATACCTCATTCAACATCAAAGAATTCATACAGGTGACAAACCCTACGAATGTAAGGAATGTGGGAAGGCCTTTATTCGTGTTTCACAACTGACTCATCATCAGCGAATTCACACTTGTGAGAAACCCTATGAATGCAGGGAGTGTGGAATGGCCTTTATTCGTAGTTCACAACTTACCGAACATCAGAGAATTCATCCTGGTATCAAACCTTACGAATGTAGAGAGTGTGGGCAGGCATTTATTCTTGGCTCACAACTCATTGAACACTACAGAATTCATACTGGTTAGAAAGCCTTGAGTGTAAGGGATAAAGATAAGCCTTTATGTGGAGTTCACATCTGGCTCAGTACTAGGTAATTTTTAATGTAGTGTAATTAATGTCAGAAAACACCTGTCACTTCCATCATAGAACATCAGAAAACTCACACCCAAAGAAAATTAAATAAATGTGGGAATTCTTTTTGCCTCACTCACTGTTTCCTAAGCATCAGATAATCTATGCTAAAAAAAAATGAATATAGAAAAGCTGCTTCTTGCCATTCAAAATATGTTAAATTTCTGACAATTCCTAATACAAAAATGACCCGATTAAAAGATTCTGTGGCCAGGCGTGGTGGCTCATGCCTGTAATCCCAGCACTTTGGGAGGCCAAGGCCGGCAGATCATTTGAGGTCAGGAGTTTGAGACCAGCCTGGCCAATGTGGCGAAACCCCATCACTACTAAAA